AGACCAGCCTGGGCAACATCGTGAAACCCTGTCTCTACAAAAAATTAGCTGGGTGTGGTGGCACAGGCCTGTAGTCCCAGCTGCTCCGGAGGGTGAAGTGGGAGGATCGCTTGAGCCTGGGAGTTGGAGGTTGCAGTGAGCCGTGATAGTGCCACTGCACTCCAGCTTGGGCAACAGCCAGACTGTCTCAAAAAAAAAAAAAAAAAAAAAAAAAAAAAAAAAAAAGGCCGGGCCTAGTGGGTCACGCCTGTAATCCCAGCACTTTGGGAGGCCGAGGCGGGCGTATCACGAGGTCAAGAGATCGAGACTATCCTGGCCAACATGCTGAAACCCCATCTCTACTAAAAATACAAAAATTAGCTGGGCGTGGTGGTGTGTGCCTCTAGTCCCAGCTACTGGGGAGGCTGAGGCAGGAGAATTTCTTTTTTTTTTTTTTTTTTTGAGACGGAGTCTCGCTCTGTCGCCCAGGCTGGAGTGCAGTGGCAGGATCTTGGTTCACTGCAAGCTCCGCCCCCTGGGTTCAGGCCATTCTCCTGCCTCAGCCTCCCGAGTAGCTGGGACTACAGGCGCCTGCAACCACACCCGGCTAATTTTTTGTATTTTTAGTAGAGACGGAGTTTCACCGTGTTAGCCAGGATGGTCTCGATCGATCTCCTGACCTTGTGATCCGCCCGCCTCGGCCTCCCAAAGTGCTGGGATTACAGGCGTGAGCCACTGCGCCCGGCTAGGAGAATTTCTTGAACCCGGGAGGCGGAGGTTGCAGTAAGCCGAGATCACACCACTGCACTCCAGCCTGGGTTACAGAGCGAGACTCCGTCTCCAAAAAAGAAAAAAAGAAAAAAGAAAAAAAGGCGCAAAGGCTCCGTTCAGGCCCTAGATCCCGCGATACAAACTTTCTCGGCCCGCCCCAGCCCGCTGTGGCGGGAACATTCTGGAAGTGACGGCAATCTCTGCGGCAGTCTTCTGTCGGAAGTGACGTTGCTATCCCAGAATCCTCAGAGAAGGAGTAGCGCGTTCGTGCGTCCTAGTTCCAGTACAGCGTGGAGGGTTTAGGCAGCGTGTTCTGATTCTTTGCGGGACGGCGAGCGCATTTGTGCTTTGCCCGCCGCGGCCTAGGAGGCCTTTTGAGGCCGCGTAGTCGGTGTTTTTGAACTGACTCTACAGCTTCTGGCAGGCCGTGCGGCGCCCTGACCCGGCCTCACCATGTTGGTGCTGTTTGAAACGTCTGTGGGTTACGCCATCTTTAAGGTAGGTGGGAGAGCGAGCCGTTAAAGGGGGAATTAAATAAAACTATTTAAACATTTTATTACAGGTTCTAAATGAGAAGAAACTTCAAGAGGTTGATAGTTTATGGAAAGAATTTGAAACTCCAGAGAAAGCAAACAAAATGTAAGTACTCTTGAAATCAATAATTTAGCAGTAACATGTTTATCTCTTTTTTTTTTAATTCTAGAGTAAAGCTAAAACATTTTGAGAAATTTCAGGATACAGCAGAAGCATTAGCAGGTAAAGTAAAAAATTAGAAGCTTGCTTTTTTGTTAATGCTTTTGTTTTTCTTTTTCTTGAAAAGCATTCACAGCTCTGATGGAGGGCAAAATCAATAAGCAGCTGAAAAAAGTTCTGAAGAAAATAGTAAAAGAAGCCCATGAACCGCTGGCAGTAGCTGATGCTAAACTAGGAGGGGTCATAAAGGTAAAGTCACGATATTTTTGGTCATGCCTGCTTTAATTTAATATAGATGTTCATGTTCTTGTAGGAAAAGCTGAATCTCAGTTGTATCCATAGTCCTGTTGTTAATGAACTTATGAGAGGAATTCGTTCACAAATGGATGGATTAATCCCTGGGGTAGAACCACGTGAAATGGCAGCTATGTGTCTTGGATTGGCTCACAGGTGAGAATTACTGGAAAATAAAGTCAACTTACTCTTGCTAATTTATTTTCCCCTTTCTTCCCAGCCTGTCTCGATATAGATTGAAGTTTAGCGCTGATAAAGTAGACACAATGATTGTTCAGGCAATTTGTAAGTATAGTACATGCAAAGTCCGATTTGTTAGTTTTGTTTGTTTGTTTTTAATCTACTACAGCCTTGTTAGATGACTTGGATAAAGAACTAAACAACTACATTATGCGATGTAGAGAATGGTATGGCTGGCATTTCCCTGAATTAGGAAAAATTATTTCAGATAATTTAACATACTGCAAGTGTTTACAGAAAGTTGGTGAGTAATTTGTTCATCCTTTAAGGCATTGAATTCTCCCTCATCCTCTGCAAACATTCCATAGGCGATAGGAAGAACTATGCCTCTGCCAAGCTTTCTGAGTTGCTGCCAGAAGAAGTTGAAGCAGAAGTGAAAGCAGCTGCAGAGATATCAATGGGAACAGAGGTTTCAGAAGAAGATATTTGCAATATTCTGCATCTTTGCACCCAGGTAAATTTTACTCCTGGAGAATCTAGTTGTGGTATTTGTGACTTAACTTTATTCCTTATACTAGGTGATTGAAATCTCTGAATATCGAACCCAGCTCTATGAATATCTACAAAATCGAATGATGGCCATTGCACCCAATGTTACAGTCATGGTTGGGGAATTAGTTGGAGCACGGCTTATTGCTCATGCAGGTGATGGTTTTAATGTAATTTGTAAATATGAGGGTGCATTCTTTGTAACTTTTTTCTTTTGTAGGTTCTCTTTTAAATTTGGCCAAGCATGCAGCTTCTACCGTTCAGATTCTTGGAGCTGAAAAGGCACTTTTCAGAGCCCTCAAATCTAGACGGGATACCCCTAAGTATGGTCTCATTTATCATGCTTCACTCGTGGGCCAGACAAGTCCCAAACACAAAGGAAAGGTGTGTTATAGGGTTTTGCTTTGTTTTTGAGGATGGAATATAGTTCTTCATGTTTTTCTATTAGATTTCTCGAATGCTGGCAGCCAAAACCGTTTTGGCTATCCGTTATGATGCTTTTGGTGAGGATTCAAGTTCTGCAATGGGAGTTGAGAACAGAGCCAAATTAGAGGCCAGGTTGAGAACTTTGGAAGACAGAGGGGTAAGAACTACATCATGCCTATTCCAGAAGTAAGTGTATTTGTAATTTTTCGTTTTCTTCTTAGATAAGAAAAATAAGTGGAACAGGAAAAGCATTAGCAAAAACAGAAAAATATGAACACAAAAGGTGAGTACATTTAAGTGAGGATGGGGTGAATAAGAGATTTTCTAAAACTTTTTGGGTCTTTCAGTGAAGTGAAGACTTACGATCCTTCTGGTGACTCCACACTTCCAACCTGTTCTAAAAAACGCAAAATAGAACAGGTAGATAAAGAGGATGAAATTACTGAAAAGAAAGCCAAAAAAGCCAAGATTAAAGTTAAAGGTTAGTTTGAATTTTTTTTTTAACACAACTTAATTTGTTGTGCCTTTACACTTACCCTATTCAGTTGAAGAAGAGGAAGAAGAAAAAGTGGCAGAAGAAGAAGAAACATCTGTGAAGAAGAAGAAGAAAAGGGGTAAAAAGAAACACATTAAGGAAGAACCACTTTCTGAGGAAGAACCATGTACCAGCACAGCAATTGCTGTATGTTTGTTTTTAATTATCGGTTTTCACTTTCTTTCAAAGCATTCTTGTTGGCTATTTTCAGAGTCCAGAGAAAAAGAAGAAAAAGAAAAAAAAGAGAGAGAACGAGGATTAACAGAAAGGAATTACGATTATATCACCCGGACACACATCATGCTTAAGATTCAACTGGGAGCATACCAGGGATGCTCTCTAACGTAATCAAGGGAAGGTTCAGTAAGACAAAGTGATTTATCATCTATAACTTCAAACCTATTTGTCTTGACATCAACTCTGTTAACCTTATGTCATCATTTCTTAGAGTCTTTGATATACAAATAAAATTTTCTTTGTATTTTAAGACAATTTTGTGATCTCTTTATATCTTAGGTA